ACAAATATTTTGGTTTAAGGTACAAGGACATAGAATGTACTATATGCCTGTGAGTGTGTTTAACAGCTACATAGGATAGGGCCCAACAAAGAGTTATTACCATAAAATAAGGAGGCTTAAAGCAAGTTAGTCTTTAAAATAAACTATTATTTCTAACATTATTTTTTTAACAAGAAGGGAAACTTTGAAGAGGAACTTTTTACTTTCTACAGAGAGGAAGACAGAGGGATACAAAATAATTATAAGTAATACTCATGGAGTTACTATGTGGCAGGCACTGTGCTAAGAGCTTTGCAAACACCCATTTATTGCTCCCAACAGTGCTTTACACTATTATTATCATCCCCATTTAATAGATGTGGAAATGGAGGGACAGAGAAGTTAAGTTGCCCACTACACAGGTCATAAATGGTGGAAGTAGACCTTCACCCAGGGCCAAAATAACTCCAGGCCTGTGTGTTTACCCACTGTGCTTATTGTTTCTCTTAGAGAAATAGGAAGAAAACCTTCAATGGCTCACTAGTCCCTCAGGAATTACACTGAATTTATCTGGCCTGTCATTCAAGGTACCTCAGCTCTGCTCTCAAAAGTCCTTCCAGCCTGTGGGGTGTGATGGCTCAGGCCTGTAATCCCAGCACTTTGGGAGGCCAAGATGGGAGGATCACCTGAGGTCAGGAGTTTGAGACCAGCCTGGCCAACATGGTGAAACTCCATTTCTACTAAAAACACAAAAATTAGCTGGGCGTGGTGGTGCGCGCCTGTAATCTCAGGTACTCAGGAGGCTGAGGTGGGAAAATCGCTTGAACCTGGGAGGTGGAGGTTCCAGAAAGCCGAGATCGCGCCACTGCACTCCAGGCTGGGAAAGAGAGCGAGACACTGTCTCAAAAAAAAAAAAAAAAAAAAAAAAAAAGTCCTCCCAGCCTTACCCGCCCCCCAGCCAAGATCCTCTCACTCCAGTCAGGCTGGACTGACTTCCCTATTTCTCTCAGCACTTCCTGCCTACTTCAGTCCCCAGCCTCCTCCCTGTTGGGGTCCTATTCATCCTTCAAAGCTCAGCTCAGAGGTCTCTTCTTTGACAGTCTTGAGTCCCAGCCAGAGGTGGGCCCTCCCTCCCTGGACCCCCAGAACACAAGGGCTCAAAGCTTCTTGGTGTAATTCACAGGGGGAACGATAATCCTGGATGGGAGGTAGGGAGCCAGACCTCCAGAGGGCAAGTGAGAAGGCCATGGGAGGCGGAACCCAGCGAAGGCGAGAGAATGAAGACACGCATCGGGCTGTGGCCAGACGGTTGGCAGCCAGGGACCTAGCCAAGCCTCCCTGCCCCCGACGCCCGCGTCCAGGGATCGTCGATGACAGTTCGCCTGTCGGGACATCGGATCAGGCGGCCGCCCCTGGGGAGGTGAGGGCCGGTGGGGTACGGGCGCGCTCGGGAGTATTATTATTATTATTATTTCCATTTATAGATGAGCAAGTCAAGCCACAGCTGACCTGTGAAAGGCCGTGTAACAGTGACTGGAAGAACCAGGAAGCCTAAACAAATCAGGAGTATGAAAGGGAGAGAACACAGTGCTGCGGGAGTTTATGCCAAAGGCACGGACCCAGGCATCAGCGTTTAAGTTTAAACTGTCTAGAGGGTGAGTAGAACTTATCCTGGTGAAGAGGCACTGGACCCCTAATGTATATTTGATTTCTTGGCAGAAAGATGGATACTATGATGCTGAATGTGCGGAATCTGTTTGAGCAGCTTGTGCGCCGGGTGGAGATTCTCAGTGAAGGAAATGAAGTCCGTAAGTCATTCTGAGCTGGCCTGTCCAAAGGACTTGAATTATTAAAGATTCCCCCTTTCCTCAGAATTTATCCAGTTGGCGAAGGACTTTGAGGATTTCCGTAAAAAGTGGCAGAGGACTGACCATGAGCTGGGGAAATACAAGGATCTTTTGATGAAAGCAGAGACTGAGCGAAGTGCTCTGGATGTTAAGCTGAAGCATGCACGTAATCAGGTGGATGTAGAGATCAAACGGAGACAGAGAGCTGAGGCTGACTGCGAAAAGCTGGTGTGTATTGTTTTCCGTGCTAGAACAGTGATGTTATGATGTTTTACTTTGCTTTGGTCTGTAGGAACGACAGATTCAGCTGATTCGAGAGATGCTCATGTGTGACACATCTGGCAGCATTCAACTAAGCGAGGAGCAAAAATCAGCTCTGGCTTTTCTCAACAGAGGCCAACCATCCAGCAGCAATGCTGGGAACAAAAGGTGGAGGAACTGCATCTGTTGTTATCCTATCAATGTCTAACGTTGTATTGTTTCACTGATCTAGACTATCAACCATTGATGAATCTGGTTCCATTTTATCAGATATCAGCTTTGACAAGACTGATGAATCACTGGTAATAAACATTTGATCTCTGAGAATTACCTAAAAAGAAATTAATACAGTGTAATTGTCAACAGGATTGGGACTCTTCTTTGGTGAAGACTTTCAAACTGAAGAAGAGAGAAAAGAGGGTATGTATGATTTGTTTAGTCTTTTTTTAAAAATTAAAGTTACGGGTCTTTGTCTCCTTTCTAGCGCTCTACTAGCCGACAGTTTGTTGATGGTCCCCCTGGACCTGTAAAGAAAACTCGTTCCATTGGCTCTGCAGTAGACCAGGTAAGAATAGTCAGGCCAAGGTAACAGAGATTTTTGTCTTTCCTCATTACTACTTTTGTTGCAGGGGAATGAATCCATAGTTGCAAAAACTACAGTGACTGTTCCCAATGATGGCGGGCCCATCGAAGCTGTGTCCACTATTGAGACTGTGCCATATTGGACCAGGAGCCGAAGGAAAACAGGTCCATTGAATTTGTGACTAAACTGGCCTGTGGACACAAAGCTTAAAAGTTGCTTGTTTTCTAGGTACTTTACAACCTTGGAACAGTGACTCCACCCTGAACAGCAGGCAGCTGGAGCCAAGAACTGAGACAGACAGTGTGGGCACGCCACAGAGTAATGGAGGGATGCGCCTGCATGACTTTGTTTCTAAGACGGTAAATCTGTGATTGTTGTTTGTGTTTTAATTCACTCTGTTCCTTCTGCCCTGTTTTATCCCAGGTTATTAAACCTGAATCCTGTGTTCCATGTGGAAAGCGGATAAAATTTGGCAAATTATCTCTGAAGTGTCGAGACTGTCGTGTGGTCTCTCATCCAGAATGTCGGGACCGCTGTCCCCTTCCCTGCATTCCTACCCTGATAGGAACACCTGTCAAGATTGGAGAGGTATGACTTATGCAAGCCGTCATTGTTTTATGAATAATAATTTAAAGCTCTTTTTTTTTTCCAGGGAATGCTGGCAGACTTTGTGTCCCAGACTTCTCCAATGATCCCCTCCATTGTTGTGCATTGTGTAAATGAGATTGAGCAAAGAGGTCTGACTGAGGTAAGAGTCAACTGTAGGAGATGGTGAATTTGGTTTTTAAATAAAAATGTCATCTTGATAATAGACAGGCCTGTATAGGATCTCTGGCTGTGACCGCACAGTAAAAGAGCTGAAAGAGAAATTCCTCAGAGTGAAAACTGTACCCCTCCTCAGCAAAGTGGATGATATCCATGCTATCTGTAGCCTTCTAAAAGACTTTCTTCGAAACCTCAAAGAACCTCTTCTGACCTTTCGCCTTAACAGAGCCTTTATGGAAGCAGCAGGTAAGGGCAGATGTAATACTTGAATATGAATTTAGGCCTCTTGGTGCTTTCTTTTCAATTACAGAAATCACAGATGAAGACAACAGCATAGCTGCCATGTACCAAGCTGTTGGTGAACTGCCCCAGGCCAACAGGGACACATTAGCTTTCCTCATGATTCACTTGCAGAGGTGAGTACAGCAGAAACTTGTTCTGGGAGTTACAAGACTTCTAATTTAATATTCTTTTGCTTAGAGTGGCTCAGAGTCCACATACTAAAATGGATGTTGCCAATCTGGCTAAAGTCTTTGGCCCTACAATAGTGGCCCATGCTGTGCCCAATCCAGACCCAGTGACAATGTTACAGGACATCAAGCGTCAACCCAAGGTAGGCAGGTGCGTGTGTGTGTGTATGTGAACGGAAGTTTGCTAACAGATTTGCTGGCTTTTAGGTGGTTGAGCGCCTGCTTTCCTTGCCTCTGGAGTATTGGAGTCAGTTCATGATGGTGGAGCAAGAGAACATTGACCCCCTACATGTCATTGAAAACTCAAATGCCTTTTCAACACCACAGACACCAGATATTAAAGGTAAGGCCCAAGATGTGCTTCTTCAGGGACTTACCTCTCTTAAAAATATGTCTGAACTTTGAAGTGAGTTTACTGGGACCTGTGACCACTCCTGAACATCAGCTTCTCAAGACTCCTTCATCTAGTTCCCTGTCACAGAGAGTCCGTTCCACCCTCACCAAGAACACTCCTAGGTATGCAGAATTGGCCTTCCTAGGAAATAAAATATTTTTCCAGTTCATTCTCTTTTTATTGTAGATTTGGGAGCAAAAGCAAGTCTGCCACTAACCTAGGACGACAAGGCAACTTTTTTGCTTCTCCAATGCTCAAGTGAAGTCACATCTGCCTGTTACTTCCCAGCATTGACTGACTATAAGAAAGGACACATCTGTACTCTGCTCTGCAGCCTCCTGTACTCATTACTACTTTTAGCATTCTCCAGGCTTTTACTCAAGTTTAATTGTGCATGAGGGTTTTATTAAAACTATATATATCTCCCCTTCCTTCTCCTCAAGTCACATAATATCAGCACTTTGTGCTGGTCATTGTTGGGAGCTTTTAGATGAGACATCTTTCCAGGGGTAGAAGGGTTAGTATGGAATTGGTTGTGATTCTTTTTGGGGAAGGGGGTTATTGTTCCTTTGGCTTAAAGCCAAATGCTGCTCATAGAATGATCTTTCTCTAGTTTCATTTAGAACTGATTTCCGTGAGACAATGACAGAAACCCTACCTATCTGATAAGATTAGCTTGTCTCAGGGTGGGAAGTGGGAGGGCAGGGCAAAGAAAGGATTAGACCAGAGGATTTAGGATGCCTCCTTCTAAGAACCAGAAGTTCTCATTCCCCATTATGAACTGAGCTATAATATGGAGCTTTCATAAAAATGGGATGCATTGAGGACAGAACTAGTGATGGGAGTATGCGTAGCTTTGATTTGGATGATTAGGTCTTTAATAGTGTTGAGTGGCACAACCTTGTAAATGTGAAAGTACAACTCGTATTTATCTCTGATGTGCTGCTGGCTGAACTTTGGGTTCATTTGGGGTCAAAGCCAGTTTTTCTTTTAAAATTGAATTCATTCTGATGCTTGGCCCCCATACCCCCAACCTTGTCCAGTGGAGCCCAACTTCTAAAGGTCAATATATCATCCTTTGGCATCCCAACTAACAATAAAGAGTAGGCTATAAGGGAAGATTGTCAATATTTTGTGGTAAGAAAAGCTACAGTCATTTTTTCTTTGCACTTTGGATGCTGAAATTTTTCCCATGGAACATAGCCACATCTAGATAGATGTGAGCTTTTTCTTCTGTTAAAATTATTCTTAATGTCTGTAAAAACGATTTTCTTCTGTAGAATGTTTGACTTCGTATTGACCCTTATCTGTAAAACACCTATTTGGGATAATATTTGGAAAAAAAGTAAATAGCTTTTTCAAAATGAACATGAGGCTGGTTTTCTTGTCTTGCAAGGTAA